TATTACAAAAAAGACAAAAGAAAAAGAAGGAAAAAAGAAAAAAGAAAGAGAGAAAATCAAAGCTACCTTCATCATGTATGAATTTGAGCAAGTAACACCTTTGTGAGTCCCCAGGCCCCAGTTTCTCATTGGTAAAATGAGGATAACAATTACACAGACCTTGTTGGGCTATGTACAGAATTAAATGAGATTATGTACCTAAAAGGCTTGTGGCACAGTGACACACACACACACACACACACACACACACACACCCAGAGTACTTCGTGGTTATTTCTAGGCTTTACTGCTTGAAAGGCTGAAAAGATGGGTGGATGAGAGGTGCCCTGAGGTTCCTTCCAACTCTCCAAGATTCTGTGATACTCCTCCTTGGGTGCTGAAGACACTTTGGCAATGTTTGGATTTCCAAACGGTTGCTTAGAAAACTAAGGGACCCACGAAGCCCAGGTAAGCCTCAGGGTCTTTCCCAGGAATCGTTTATTTATTTGATCTTAGTTCTGACCTAGAGCCTCCACCTTCTCCATCCAAATCACCACAGTGGTCGAAAAGGGCCTGTGCTTGGGAAATCCTTCCTTTGTTGGCGAATCTTGGACCCAAACCCTGCATTTGGGCATCTGACACCCATAGGCCCATGGTTCAAACCCAGGCGGCTCTTTCCAAGTTCGAAGCAGGGACTCGGTTCTGCGCATCTGGCGGGTGTGCCCAGATTGTAACCTTCGCACTAGGCATCCAAGAACGTGCTTTGGACACACTCGGCGGTGGGAGCGGGTGCTTGGTTTGCATCAGGGATGAGGGGTGGAGTAGCGAAAGCGCCCGGAGCGCGCACTCACTCACACTCCCCAAGCCAGGGCGCGGCCGCTCTGGGCGCGAGGTCCCAAGCCAAGTCTCGCGCTCGGCCAGGAGCCGGGGAGTACCCCAGGTCCCCGGTCTGGGGCCGCCGCTATCCTACCCTGCGGCGCGCACTCCTGACCTGGCCCCGCCCCCCGGCGGCCGCGAGTAGCGGGCGGAGCGCAAGCAGAGAGGCGCTCTGGGCTGTGCGGCACCGCCTCTCCTCGGTGTCTGGGGAGGGACGGAGGGACCGGGCGGGAGAGAGAGAAAGCCTGACCGACCGGCTGGCGAAGAGCTGCATGCAACCGGTGGGAGGCCGGGCCGGCTGGGTCTGGGGCTCGGGCTCAGGCTCGCACCGTTTCTCGGCAGGTCCCTGGCGGTGAGCGCGGACGGCCCGGAGGCGGCGGCTCTGAGCTGGCAGGCGGAGGGCTGTCTCCTGCGCCCGCCTGCCCGGCGCGGTCCGAGGATGCGGGGGGGCGATGCCCGGGGCCAGGGACGCGCTCTGTCACCAGGCGCTGCAGCTGCTGGCCGAGCTCTGTGCCCGTGGGGCCCTGGAGCACGACAGCTGCCAGGATTTCATTTACCACCTGCGGGACCGTGCCAGACCCCGGCTCCGCGACCCAGGTGAGTGCCGCCACCGCCGCCTGGAGGGACCTCACACTGACCTTTGATCTTTGCTTCTTTGCAGATATCTCAGTGAGCCTGCTGACCCTTGTGGTCACTGCCTGTGGTCTCGCTCTCTTTGGCGTGTCTCTCTTCGTATCTTGGAAACTCTGCTGGGTTCCGTGGCGAGAACGAGGCCTGCCCTCTGGTAGCAAAGACAACAACCAGGAGCCCCTTAACTACATGGACACAGAGACCAATGAGCAGGAGAACAGTGAGGACTTCCTAGATCCTCCCACGCCCTGCCCTGACTCCTCCATGAAGATCAGCCACACCTCCCCTGACATTCCCCTCTCCACCCAGACGGGGATCCAGGAGAACTGTGCCCATGGCGTCCGCGTGCAGCGCCAAGTCACAGAGCCAACCTCGTCGGCCCGGTCAGTAATGCCTTCTCCTTTCTGAATGCAAGATAACTTTGTTCTGTGTTGCTCTTCATTCAAGGCATAATTCAATCCGAAGACAACTCAACTTGTCAAACCCGGACTTCAATATCCAGCAGCTTCAAAAACAGGAACAGTTGACTGGAATTGGTAGAATTAAACCAGAGTTATATAAGCAGAGGTCATTGGATAATGATGACGGGAGACGGAGTAACAGCAAGGCTTGTGGGAAACTGAACTTCATTTTAAAATATGACTGTGACTTAGAGCAGCTCATAGTGAAGATTCACAAAGCTGTCAATTTGCCCGCCAAGGACTTTTCTGGGACTTCAGATCCTTATGTCAAGATCTATTTGCTTCCTGATCGGAAAACAAAACACCAGACTAAAGTTCACAGAAAGACCCTGAACCCTGTGTTTGATGAAGTGTTTTTATTTCCGGTTCCCTACAATGACCTTGAAGCACGGAAGCTTCACTTCTCTGTGTACGACTTTGACAGGTTCTCTCGTCATGACTTAATCGGCCAAGTGGTGGTGGATCACTTCCTAGACTTGGCTGATTTCCCCAGGGAGTGCATCCTTTGGAAGGATATCGAATATGTCACCAATGTGAGTCCAGCATTTCTTCATTTTTGTGGTGGTTCTAATACTTTAGTTTGTGCTTTCTCAACAGGACAACGTGGATCTGGGAGAGCTGATGTTTTCCCTGTGCTATCTTCCAACGGCTGGCAGGCTGACCATTACCATTATAAAAGCAAGGAATTTAAAGGCAATGGACATAACAGGAGCATCAGGTGGGGCATTTTCAAATTCAGACTTCCTCATGCACAGTACTCCTGCTTCTCATGGTCTGTCCAGATCCCTATGTGAAAGTCTCGCTGATGTGTGATGGCAGACGACTGAAGAAGAGGAAAACATCCACCAAGAGGAACACCTTGAATCCTGTTTACAACGAAGCCATAGTCTTTGATGTCCCTCCCGAGAACATTGACCAAATCCACTTGTCCATAGCAGTCATGGACTATGACCGGTGAGATACCTGGAACTCTTTTCCAGTGCAAGTAAGAAAAAACTATTGTGGGCCATTTTCACAGTGTAGGTCACAATGAGATCATCGGCGTGTGTCAAGTAGGCAACGAGGCTGAGAGGCTGGGCAGAGACCACTGGAGTGAAATGTTGTCATATCCTCGGAAGCCCATTGCACACTGGCATTCCCTGGTGGAGGTAAGACCCTAATCCACATGCTCCACTTTGCAAGAAGTAAATGACTTGATTTTTTATATTACAGGCTCATGGGTAGAAGGCACTTACCTTGTCTCAGATGAGACTTTGGACTTTGAACTTCTGAATTAATGCTGGAATGACCTAAGACTTTGGGGGATTATTGGGAACACATGGTTGTATTTTGCAATATGGGAAGAACATGAGATTTGGGAGGGGCTGGGGTGGAATTATATAGTTTAAATATTTGTCCCTGCCCAAATCTCATGTTGAATTGTGAACCCTAATGTTGGAGGCAGGACCTGGTGAGAAGTGTTTGGATAATATCCCTCATGGCTTGGTGCTACCCTCATGCTAGTGAGGGAGTTCTTGCAAGATCTGGTTTAAAGTGTGTGGCACCTCCACCCCCCTTGCTCCTGCTCTGCCATTTGCCACACTGGCTCCCTATTTGCCTTCTGCCATAAGTAAAAGCTTCCTGAGACCTCCCCAGAAGCCAAGCAGATGTCAGTGCCATGCTTCCTGTATAGCCTGCAGAACTGTGAACCAATTAATCTGCTTTTCTTTATAAATTATCCAGTCTTGGATATTTCTTTATACCAATGCAAGAATGGACTAATACACCAATCAAGAAAGTAAATACCATCCAAAGGGATTAAGATTGACTATAAATTTTAAAATATGAACATTCTGAATTTTTCTTCCTGTTATTAATGCTTAATGAAGTCCTGGAAATGGGAACGGAGAAGTGGATCCAAATACATCCACATCTGCGTGTGCTTTTTGCTGGGGCTTTATCTGCATTCTCTCTCTGCTATGGTCTGAGTGCTTGCATCCTCCCAAAATTCATATGTTGAAACCTAATCCCCAATGTGCTGGTATTAAGAGATGGGAAACAATTAGGTTATGAGGGCTCTGCCTTCATGAATGGGATTAGTGCCCTTATAAAAGAGGCCCAAGGAAACTTGTTTGCCCCTTCTACCATACGAGGACACAGAATGATGGCCCCATCCATGAGGCAGAGAGCTAGCACTCACCAGACACCAAATCAGCTAGCACCTTATCTTGGACTTTCCAGCCTCAAGGACTGTGAGCAATAAATTTCTGTCATTTATAAATTATCCAATCTAAGATATTTTGTTATAGTAGCCCAAAAGGACTAAGACATCCCCCTTAATGACTGGAGTCAGAATCACATCAAAAAATAAGGCTGAGTTGGAGCCAGCAACATTTATTCACAAGAGAAAGACAGGAATTGGACTGGCTGCAGAGAGGCCCACAGAGTCAGAGACCATCCACCTCAGCTACAGCACAGGGCTCAGCACTGTATTTCTGGTGTTAGTGCTATTCTCAATTCTGTCCCTAGTTCCTGCTACTGAGGAACTCCATACACAGCAGGACAGTCTTCTGCTGTGCCATGAATTCAAACACAATCTGTAAAGACAGTGAAGGAAGCTACGTCTGTGCTTAGGTGCTTTAGAGAATTATCGGCTTGCAGTAATAAGAGAAATGTCTGGGCTGGGTAGTCCTCAAAGACTCCCATGTGGTTCAAGATAACAAAATATAAAGGCTGAGCATCTCGTGCTCCCAACCTAGTTCTAAGGCGTCTATGGAGGGATAGTGAGTGGGGCTCTCTATGGCAGTGATTGCCTCTAATGAAGGAACCAAAAGCCAGGCAGGGATTAGGGTGGGCTTCTGGTTTTAGAAAACATGATGGTAGAGCTCTTCATAGGAAGTTTTTAAGATCAAGGTAGGATCCTGCTTGGAGGATCGTAGCCTGGCAGTCTGGATCAGCCTGGTGGTGGAGGTGAAGGGTGTGGAAGCTGGACTCACTTTGGCACACAAAGTTCAGGAATGAGTTGACAACCAAGGCCCCGTGGCTATGGAAGATCGTATCACATGACCCCAAAGTATGGCAGGGCAGCCAGCGGAGCAGTTCTACCTCTCTACCTTGGGCCTGCAGGGTGACATCAACATTGATAACATTGAAGGCATGATGTTGTCAATATTTATTATAAGCACACTTATAATCTTAAATTTGCACTTTATCCTAGCCTCCGTGGTGCCTATTGTATTTATGGGTGAGTAGTTGGAGGTGACAGAATATAATCTTTCAGTTGCATTTAAAGTTTTATGTTTCTTAAAGTTACAGAAAGTTCGTTCCCAGGACTGGGGCTAATGGCTCTTCTCCTGCTCCTTACAGATAATGTGGCACTTCCATTGCCTAGTATGGAACCAATATATCACATGAATGTGCACTTACCTAGAACTAGTCTTATATCAGGAATGAGGATCCAGGGATCCTTGCAAAGAAAGAAATAATAATTCAGAGAAACCCTACACTCTCAGGATAAGAAGGGGGAAAATCAAGGTTCCCGCCATCAACCAAATGGTTTGAGTCCAGGCAGAATCTAAACCATCACTCACAGTGCGCCATCTGCTCCAGCACCAGCCCTCCTGATTCTTTTGCAGGTCAGCAGGCATGAAAGAGTTAATAGCAAAGGCCATGAGAAACTTGCTCGCTGTTATAGAGAAATCACTTTTAGTTCCAGTTGCTGCTGCCAGAGGAGATGCTTGAGAGCAAGATAGGAAATAATAAGGAAGAAAAGGACTTTTGAATCACATGAGAGTCTTCGAGGACTACTCAGCCCAGATGTTCCTCTTATTGCTTCAAGCCAATAATTCTCTAAAGCCCCCATGCACAGATGTAGCTTCCTTCACTGTCTTTACAGATTGTGTTTGAATTCATGGCAGACCAGGAGACTGTCCTGCTGAGTATGGACTTCCTCAGTAGCAGGAACTAGGGACAGAATTAAGAATAATATAACATATATGAAATAACTGTATTCCATAACTGGAAATACAGTGCTGAGCCCTGTGCTATAGCTGAGGTGGATAGTCTCTGCACTTTAAAAGAGAGTCTTTGAGCAACTGCAGACAAAGACTGATATAACTTCTTGATTAGAAAATCAGCTGAAAGGCCGGGCGCAGTGGCTCACGCCTGTAATCCCAGCACTTTGGGAGGCTGCGGGGAGTGGATCACTTGAGGTCAGGAGTTCAAGATCAGCCCGACTAACATAGTGAAACCCTGTTTGTACTAAAAATACAAAAATTAGCTGGGCATGGTGGTGCATGTCTGTAATCCCAGCTACTTGGGAAGCTGAGGCAGGAGAATTGCATGAACCCAGGAGGCAGAGGTTGCAGTGAGCCGAGACTGTGCCATTGCACTCCAGCCTGGGCAACAGAGCCAGACTTCATCTAGAAAAAGAAAAAAAAAAATCAGCTGAAAAGACCAGAAGAGAACTCCATGAGACAGGGAATAATGGTGAGCCAGGACTATTATAGGAGAAACAGATCTGGGCCAGATTCAGGACTTCACCCATTCCAATTTTAGAGAGGAGGGCTTGGAATTTAAGGACTGAGCCCTTCCACCATCACTATCCACTCCATGCTAAGAGAACATTAGGTGGCCTCTGTTTTTAAGGCTCTGTGCTGCTGAGCAGGACATGCTTGCTATTGAGGTGGGTAGGATAGTAGGTTACCTATAAGGTTCCTTCCAGGCAGTAAAGAAACTGAAGAAAGAGCAGGTTAGGAAAAGGGAGAGAAGTGTTGGTGCAGCAGCCAGCCACAGGGAAAGGAATTTGGTGGCCTTGGAGGGAGGGAAAGTGGGGACAGTATCTTCAGTAGGATTAACATGGATTTGCATTTGAATTGTAAAATGAGAAGTTGCTTAGTCGGATCTCAGACTGAGGGTCCATGGTGCTCCTATATGTTTCTAGATTATTTGTAATATGCTGTTTATATGCATGTATATGTACAAATGTAAGAGCTCTTAGCAAACTTAAGCATACACACAAAGACTTAAATTACTTGTTTAATACAGTGGTGTCCAGTTGGTTTTTTTGTTTGTTTGTTTGTTTGTTTTTGGCCAAATTCTTTGATGAAGTCAAATCTAATTTGAAAGTTGAAGGTCTAAAACAGATAAATGCAAGAGCTACTGTGATCGAAGCAGACAAATTGAGGAGAGCAAAATCATTTAATCAAAGAGGAAGACGTGACCCAGCTCAACTTCCTGGTGGACGACCTCAGCTGTGCTGTTGTTACTAGTGTCTAACAGGAAGAGGAACCTAATTACAGCTCAGCCACTTCGAGCTGCTGAGCTTGAGCAAATTATCTCATCTCTCTGAGGATTCATTTCCTCTTCTGTAAAATGGGGATATCAGTAGCTAGTTTTAGATAACTGTGTGAGGATGATTAAATGATACAACATACCTGAAAGCACCTAGCATAATATCTGGTGAAAGCAGTGAAAGACGCTGGACAAGTGTTTGTTTCCTTTCTGCAGCCAATTAAGATTCTGGGAAACTGTAACTCTACCCAGGCTTTCCAGTAGCTTATTTTTTATTGTTCTATTGTAGTGCTTAAATAAGGATAACTTTTCCAGAGATAGCCTAAGTTTCTCATTTCTCTGGCTCTTGGAATTTCCAGTGCTTCACAAAGACTTTAGTGTTAAGAATGTAAGGTGTAGCACAGTATTTCAATAAGTCCCCAGTTCTACATGGAAGGGAGCAGTGTGCCACAAATGTTCTTGGCATTGATTCACATTTAGATATACATTTCAGTCATGACATGGACATAGATATAAAACTGAAACAAAAGTTTCACGAAATTAATAAACATAACGTGATGCACTTTTTAATTTTTTTTCATTAAAAATAGACTACTGGTCACAATCATTAAATTAATTTCACAAACCCATAATGGGCCACTGCCCATTATGGATTCAATAAACACTGTGTGATATGCACTTTGAAAACGACCACTGTATTTGGATCCAGTGTGGGAGTGATAAGAAGGAATATGGACTCATCACCAACTGCCCATATTTTTAGGACCCTCTAGAGTGATTTTTTTTTTTTCTGAAAAGCCAGAATTCTAAGATTGTCATCACATATTTTCACCGGAAATTAATGTCATTCCTTGGTTTTAGCTTCTCTGCATAGAACACTACATGCCTGAGTTTGTGTTGCCACATTTGCATGGGCACAAATAAGTTATTTTTACCACAAATATTTAACCTTCCAGTTTGAAGCTGTGCTGTGCTTAGCCTAAACAGCATAGAGAGACCAACTGTGTTTATAATTAAAGAAAAATGCTGTGCAAAGCCACAGAAGGAAGGAAGAGGCAATTCTTGTTGGAGGTATGTGTCACTGCTTTCAAGGGGTTCCCTGAGGTGCTTGACTCCACACGGACTCTTTCATTCCTGCTAGGTTGCGAATACTACACCAAGTGCTGTGGACAGAGAGATGTAGATGAAGCACCGGCCTGTAAAGAGTCTGGTGGGGGAGTCTGACAGGAAATTGTTCCAGTGTAATAGTGTCAATCATATAATTGGTGGTTTCAAATTTTGTATAGATGGGAGAGTTGTCAGCCTTCCACAGGGGAGAGGGTGGTGACCAGAGACACATGCTGACCCCACTTGAGCAGGCTCTTGGAAATACGGAAATCCTTCCCAATAGGAAAGGAAAGGTTGAAGATACAAGAGAGGGAGGGGATAACTGCTGTGCGGGCTTTGACCTGGAGATACGTGGCCCAGCTCTTCTCACAGAGCACACAGGATGCTCTGCCCTCCTATAACAGGCACATCAGGGCCCCATCTCATCTTTGTGGCATATGGAAGCAAATGTTACTCCATGGGCAGGATTCAGAGGCAGCCATGTGCTGCTCTTAGTACAAGGGCAGAGGACCCAGCATTAATGCAGTGCTTTCTATCACCTTTCCCAACTACCAGAACTTTGGCCCACCCATCTGCCTCCTCTCTCCCAGGTCTCTTGGTGCCCAGGTTTTCTCTGCATACTTGCTGCACTCTCTGGTGTCCTGGAAGCAGCTCTGCCCTCTTCCAACCTGGCTCAGCCTTGAAAGGGCCCCTTTTTTCACATTGGTGCAGGTAGGTCTTTTGCCACCATCCAAGCCTTGTTCCTATTCTTCTATCAACTTCCATCAGCTTGTATGGAACAACACATCCCCTCCCCAGTGCTCTGCTGTGCACATTGAAACTGCCCTTCTCAGATCAGAGCCCCGCCCCTGTCATCCCATGCACCTCCTACATCCCGCCCCTGACTCTTGGATGTCGCACTTCTGTTCAGACTTCATCTCTGATTTCAGCATTAGATACAGAAGCTTTTTCCTGCTAAGTCCTCTCCTCCCAGATCTAATTCACAGCCAGCAAATCCAGCTGTGGGCAGTCTTTGAGCATTTACTCTAAAGCTCTAAAGGACCCAAAGGTGATGCAAGAGCCACCTCCCTCCACTCAGAAAGGAAACACTCACTGTGTCCATTTGGCTTCAATCAGACAAACCCAAGACATTCAGAGGGATGAACCGACCTGAAAAATATCCCTAAAAACCTACTTTAACAGAAAGCACAAAGTTTCAGGAAAGAATGGAAGAAATTATAGAAACTGGAATTATACAAACTAGTAGGGGCATGGAGGCATGCACACAGCTTAGAAGAGAAGGAAGTCACTCTATCTGCTTCAGTGTCATGATGGTGTGAGACCTTGACCAAGAATGTAAATTTAAACCTTCTGGGAAACTTTGCTGTGCTCCAGCAGACAAAGAAAAGGAGGCTGAGGAAAGTGTCAGAGCCAAGGTGGACTGATAGGAGGGAGGAGCGTGTCTAATCTCAAGCAGCCTGCTCTGGTGCAAGGACACAGCCAGGAACACTGGAACTCAGGAACACTGGGACACACCTGCCAAGGCTGCCAGAGAAGCATTTCATGGGAGTGGACCCCAAGGCCAAGTCACAGGAATTGCAGTCAAGCAACATCAAGTCAAAAGACAGGCTGCAAGGTAGGAGGTGAAGACATGAGCAGAAGGCTGGAGAGATTGAGCAGAGACTTCAAAGCTGGAAATCAGACTTTAGCAAATGAGAGGTCAGGACAAGGAAGCAGGGGTATGTTACAGAGCAGACAAGAGGCAGAGCCCACCCTGGAACATGTTATTCACGGTGCCTACCATCTCAGCCTCCCCTGCATGCATGTACAACTTCACCCCTAATATCTGTTGAACAAGCAGCCCTAACCACCGAGGTTTGTAAAATGTCCTGGCCACAGGTGATTGGATCAAGATGGGGACATGCTCCCAGAAAGCTGTTTATGGGCTGTCCAGTGACTTATGACATGGCCTGGCACCCCAAGGTGGGTTGGGTCAATTAGATTATGCCACCAAACTTAGAAATGTCAGGGAAATGAGGCAATCATAGTTCCTTCTCTTGGGCTTCTCTAAGAATCCATTTCTATTATTGTTCCATAAGTACTTTATTATAGAACACCATAAGCACTCCCATCTAGACTCTCACTGAACTGCCTTGATTCAGCCTCTGTTCCCGTACAACCTGAAGACTCACCAGAACACGTATGGACTTGCAGCTGTCCAGAAGCACAGTGATGAATGGTGTGTTTGGCCACTCCATTTGTTTTCACATAGTTTCCCACAGTTTAGAAGTGCTGAAGATGAGACCTTAAAAGAGTTGGAACCCCCCTGAGTAGAAAAGAAGCTGGAATTAGCAAAATAACACAAATAGGCATGAGATTCATCCTACTGGGAGGAAGTCACCCTTACAAGAAGAGAAGCACAAATGAGGAGGACCCCCGCTCACTTAAGTGTAAAAAAAATGCTGTGTTTAGAAGCTCAGTAAGATCACAGTTAGTGACTTTTCCCAGAGGGGGTATAAGAAGTTTCATGGAGACCCAAAAGGTCTGATGGCAAGATACCTTCCCAATGTTGAGTAAGGCGCCATAGTCTGCCAAAACTCTTCAAAGCCACTGCTTCTCATGGACATAAACGTTCCACCAGAAGTGAACATGGTGGTATTTTTTGAGTGGAACAATGAAAGATGTGAGAATACAGGTGGTATTTTCATTGCTTCTTCCTACTGCCCTTTGGAACTCTGGAAGACTGAAGAATATCTAAAGATGATCAGTAGTGGACTTACAAGAATAGGTTGATATTTAGAATGAGGTTCTGAAACACAGCTTAAGATACCAGAATAAATCATTCTAGCCATGAGTGCAGAGAATCTTACAAAGACATGGGGGACTATGTTGCTTAGCGACTGATCAGCTGATCTCATCAAGAGGATTTAAAAACTGATACCAGGAGGAAGAGTAAGACAACACAATAAAATAGACAACCCACAAGACCAGTTGCTATGAATGACATCCAGTGGGATGTGGAAAAAAAGGGTTCCAGGACAGGAGGTTTCCAGTGATTCACAGGAGATAAGATTGAATCCTAGATGTAAGTGATGGCCATGGCCTTGGGTGTCCTAATGCATCCTGCAGAGAGAACAAACAGAATAACCCAGGACAATGATCACAGCCTTGTAGATATAACTGGCACCCAAACATGTCAACAGACCACTTAGAAGCAGACAGATTAATGTGCTATACATGCCTGAAGAGCTGTGTACCTAACGTTGAAAGCTCATTGATACACATATTGTGGGCATTAGCAGAAATGAGCCTGCCAGGGAAATATGACAGGTGGAGAGGTGAGACTCCTAAAACAAATCAAAGCACTAGTACAGAGATAAAAATCCAGTGGTGAGGGAGAAACCCACTGAGGAGATGTTTCCTGGAAGTCTTCTTTGGTTAAAGACAAAGTGAAAACTTCTCCAGTTGCTTTGCTACAAGTATTAGAATACTTTTGATGTAATGAACAGAAATCCTGACACAAACTAGATTGAACAAAGAAACTGTAGCATCTGGACAAAGGGTCTAGAGATAGGATTGTAGATTCCATGGTTAAGGATGGGGGGTTCCGGGATTGTAGATTCTGTGGTTAATGATGGTATCAGGAACACCAGTTCTTCCCAGGCTATTGGGCCATCCTTCCTTCCTTTCTGTTCATCTTCAGGTTGGTCGCAAGATGGATGCAGGTCTAGGCATTGCATCCAGACATGAAAGTAGCCACAGGAAAACGCACTTCTTGTAGCTCTCTGTTAAGAGCAAGGAAAAAATTATTCAAGTGCCCAGCAAACTGGCTCCTTACACATCATGGCCAGAAGTATGCCAATTTTTGAAGCAGTCACTGGCAAAAGGAATGGGACTGTGTGGGCCCAACAGGTTCAGCCCTGGAGATGGATCCCTTCTTCTGGGACACCAAGAAAAACACCATCCCCTTCTCCCCTGGCAATACCCAGCCAACCTTCCAGCTATGACTCTCCCCCACAGGCACCCTGTTTCTTCTCATGACAACTCTGCACTCCATTATCCACCTCCTGGGAGCAAACCATTTTGTAGCCTATTCCAAAAAGCTCAAGCCAGCACAGACACCACAGGGCAGCAAACGAAATCTGAATCTCAAAGCTTGCCAGACCAGCAGCGCCCACTGAGAAACTCTCCAGATAAGAGATGATCCCAGGAACCCCACCGCCTCCTGCCATGTCTCTGCACATGCCATCAACGCTCTGCTCTCAGTGAAAATGGCTGAGGGGAGGAGCTTTTCCTCTACAGACCCAACGCTGCCATTTCCCACCCCTGTGGTGGGACTCGAAGAGGGGCTGGAGAACACGTCTCCACACACATACAGCTGTGGCCTGCTTTTGGCTCTCTCCTCCCACTCTTCTGCAGCGCAAACCAGGGTGGAGGATGGTGTCAGACCCGTCTTTCGGAACACTTGTCATTTCAAGAACCAGAGAGGCAAAGCCCTTCAGGCATGTTTGGAGTCCCAGAGAGCTCAGCACAGGACTCGTGCTGCCAACACTGTGACTCTAGACTATCTTGCTGGGAATCGGGATTTCAGCTCCTCTTTCCACACACCTTCACCCCCAGCACTGGGCACCCACTTCTGCAGCTCCCCACTCAAATTGGTCCCCCTCCTTTATGACACTGGGCTTCTCTGGATTCCTGTCAGCCGTTTTCTCCAGTCCTGGGGCTCTCAATATCTCCAAATACTCACATGGGTAATGGGTTCCTTGACCCAATGACAAGCATCTGTCTCTCAAAGAGCAGTAGGCCTTTCCTAGGGCCTCTGCCATCAGCTCTGCTGCCCTTTGCTGCCCTCCCCTGGCCATTGACATCACTGCAGGTAACTCTTCAGGACTCTGATGGGTTCATTGATACATCCATTCAAAAAAAAAGTATTTAGGGGCCCTGTGTACCACGCGATGTCCAGACACTGAGGATTCAGTGATAAAAACACATGGCGCCTGCCTTCCAGGAGTACACAGTCTAGTGAGGAAAATGAGAGAGAGGGAGAAAAGCAGAGAGAGAGAGAGATAATGAATGAATGAGAATGAGAATGAAAGAAGGAATGAGAATGAGAGAGAGGACTTTTTGAATGGGAATGAGTGGATTCTGGTGTGCCCTTGTGGAAGTCTAGATTTGCTCATTGTTCTGCAGACCCGACTGCCTAACATGTTCACCTGAAAAGGAATCCCCTGGCCTCCCCTTTGGAAGTGGAGTTGGAGAATTTATTTTAAACCGAATATTTCTGAGCAAGTGCAAAGCACCCTACCTGGCACTGAGGTATAATGGGGAAATGCTGGTCCCATCCCCCACAGAATTTACAATCTGGCTGAGGAAATAGACATAAGAAAATAATTAGATTGTTTAATAACAGTTATGGTGTTACCTGGTACTGTATTCTGTCTTAGTCATACCTAGCAAGAGCTCCACACAGCAAGGATAGGGCATGGGGTCCATGTTTTAGGGGGTAGAAGGAGTGAACCACAGAGAGCACAGCCCGTGCACATGGTAGGCACCTCAGGAAGTGCTGAATGCATGAAAGAGGCTGCGCAGCAGACAAGGCTCCTGGGAGCCAAGGCCAGTGTCTCCAGCCAGCTCAGCTGAAATCAGCAGCTCATGTGCTCCGTTCTTCACCTTCAGCATGCCCACTTCATCCTGAAACTCTCTTCTACCCACCACCTCATCTCCAGATGCAGATCCTAATGTCCCAGACAGGACTGTTGGCAGGTTCCAAGTCAAGTGAAGGATAATTCAAGAGCCACAGTCCAATAGTGCAGGAGCCATATCTGCTCTATTTGCCATTGTATACCCAATCCTTCACATAGTACCTGGCACATAGGAGGTACTCCATAATTCTGTGACGGTTGTTGAATGAATGCATGGATTTTGCATAACTATTCAGGCAAGAGCTTAGCTTCTATAGAGAATTTGGTCATGATTGGATTCATTTGATCAGTGGAAGCAGCCATTCCAGTTTACTATAGAAGTAACATTCCAGTTACTATAGAAGTAGATTTAGAACCTAATTTGGCCTATTGGCTACAAAAAGGGTACAGACTCTGAGTTGTAGTGAGACTGCCAGTCTACCTGCAGGTCGATGAGGGCTCCTCCATCCTCCCTGGGCTGAGATTTAATAGTGCCTCTTTTTGCTCAGCCTGCTCTCTAATCCTCAGGGTGAGAGATCAGTATGAACTGACAGGTCTGAGAAATCTTCCTAGGGGAGGAAGAAGGGTTTCCAGCTGCAAGGAGAGAGCAGCGTGCAGTGACAGTGAGGCACCAGGATGTAGAACAATGCTGCCAGAACATATTCCCTGAGGTTTGGGAATGAACTTCTTCAAGGGCTGTGCTCCCTTTTTGATGGGTCCTAGTGGGCCTCTGTGCTGGTCGTGACCGACTTTTCTTCAATGATCCAGTGGAGGCTGCAATGTATTTTGCTTAAAACTACAGCTGGTTTATAATTTTGGCCTCAGACAGTAATTACAGCTGCTGGGGCTCCTTGGAGAGATAATTACGGAAAGAATTCAGCATATTCATTTTATCTACACACTTAACCATCAATTAAATCATTACCATCTAATCCTATTCCAGAGTCTAGAAATGTTCTGTGAATATATAATTTTGAAGGCACTGAAGTTTGTTTTCAGATGGTTTTAAGTGAAAAATTGCCCAATTTCCATAGCCAATGGAGGCTTTCTCTATGAAAGCAGAGCCGAGAGTATCTCCTGGCTTGTGGTTGCTGCCTCCCTGGGGGCCTGCACCACATAAAGGGCCAAGCAGGAATGGATTGATAGGCGGGAGCTGGGACTTTGCCTTTGATCTCCCATGGAGTTTGTGATTTTCCAAAGCAGGATTAGCACTGGGACTTAGAGGTCAGTGGCTGGAGACAGACAAGAGGGTGGCTTGTTTTGCCAAGGAGCTTCCAGGAGAGTCTTCCCCTGCTGGGATTCTGCTAGGGCCCTGGGCTGTCATCCACTTATCAAAGTCAGGATGGGGTCTTTTCACTTTGGGAACCCAGGAGAGAGTGTGGTATTTAAAAGCATGAGTGCTGGAGCTGGCTTCACTTTCTGGCTTTGCCATTTTTGAGTTGTGTGTCCTTGAGCAAGTTTCTAAATTCCTCTAAACCTCAGGTTATTCCACTCTTTAGCAACACAACAATAGATCCTACCTCACAGAGCTGTGTGAGACTTAAATGAAAAAATGAATGTAACATGTTTAACACAGCATCTGGAACTTAATGGATGCTAGGTAAACTTTGATAATTGATATTATTCAACATACATGTATGTACAAGAAAAGGAGAGAGGCAGAAGGGAGAAATCAAATGTCCAAAAATGTGCTTCAGCGGGAACCAGGGCCTCTGAAAGCATATGTGGCATGGGCTGGGACTGCCCCTGGGCTTCACTGTCCAGCCTTGGACTCCACGGCTGCTCTCTGCTCTCTCTGACCTTGACTTCCCTTGGGGATGGTCGCCTGGGAACCTCTGACTGCAGTCCCCCTCTGTACCCCTCCTCCCTGACCCTACCCTCTCATGGCTCCAGCCTGGTGCTCCTCCAAAAACCTTGCTGCACTGCTGGTACCCTGAATATGCCTGTTCTCCTCCTACACTTCCAACCATCCTTTTCTCTCTTTCTCATGGGCTTTCGCTGGCTGACGGTGGGATATAGTCATGCCTCAAGTTTCTGACCTAAGTCACTTTTTGTTTTTTTCTACACCACACAAAGCAGCATCTGGGAAGACGGCCCACAGGGATGCAACTGCTTCCTGGCCTCTTTCAGCCAGGGAGGCAATTTTTCTAATAGACAGGAGTCTTGGGCTGAATCCTCTTCAGACTGTTCCTAACACTGGAATCCCAGAGGCACTGTCTATACAGTGGGGCCCTGAGGAAGTCTCCTCTTTGTGAGCTGACTCTTCCAGATGGCTGCACTAGTCCTCTGGCCAGTGTTTGGGCTCAGACAATCCTACCCTACTGTACACGGTACGTGGCTCCTGTGCTGAAGTTACTAAAAAGCCCAGCTCTTGTAGCTGGCATAGAACTGGTCACAAGGCTGGCTTTTGCCCTGGCATAAGCCGCGTCTATGTGGGAGCCCCAAGCTGGGAACCAGCCCCAGGCACAGCATCAAGTCCACGTGGCAGACTTGCCTGAAAAACACCCACTTGACCTTATAGTTGTGCCTATCACCGAGCCAAGGGCTGCAAAGGAAATGAAAAGCTCCCAACTGCTGAAATCATGGAGCTGGAATATCAAGTCTCTATGTTCAAGGATAATCATGGTTATCGTTGGAAGGACTGTACAGTGAAGATTAATTTTTAACCTCCTCTGAGAGTTGTAAGAATTAAATAAGTTAATAAATGCAGAACACTTACAAGAGTGCCTAGTACCTAATGTGTGCTCAATGGATA